ACCTGAGAGCATTGTTGCTGTGAGCATGTGCTGAGCATGGGGTGCCCCTGAGTCATCAGGGAGAGCGGCCGACAGGGTCTTGCAGCTTAGAGGCAAACTTCCTAAGCGCAGGCAACAGAGGGGCAGATGTAGAGCAAGGCTGTGGTCAGAAAGGCTTTGTCCTACCCCAGGACTCTTGAGCCAGGGCCCATTTTCTCCCCTTGTGGAATGGCCAGATGACTGGCCATTCGTGAACAAGTCACAGAGGCCTAGGTTAGGGGGAGATCTTGAGGCTGCGGGGGTGGTGGCTCAGGAATCCAGAGTCTGGGCCCACAGGAAGGAACACGTCATGGCTCTGTTGTCTCCCCATCGGCCTCGACAAGGACAAACATTTCCGCTCCCGGCGCAGAGTTAGGGTGGGGCTTGGATGACTTCCTCAGTTCAGGGCTATGTGCGGGGGAGGGGAGGCCCACTGGCTCAGCTGGTAGGCACCAGGCCTTATAAAGTGGCAGTGACTCGGCAGTGAACCCCGAGTCCAGCCTCGTGACCTTTGCTGACCCAAGTGTCCTGGGGCTTGTCCCTAGCTGGCTACACCTCTAGTACCTAGGTTTCCCCAAAGTTACATTTCAGAGATGGCAGAGGCTGTGACACCTCTGCCAGGGCTGACAACTCATGTGACTCCTCCTCTGGCAGGGATGGGACTGTCCCCTCCCAAACAAGCCAGGTCGGGGCCCTGACCCATCTATGGGGGCGAGGATTTTCCCTGTTGAGTGGGGGTTTCCCCGGCCTGGCTAACCGGATCCTGACCCTGTGTGCCTGTGGAGGAGGGAAGGGTTAGGAGGGCAAGGAGTTTGAACTCTGAACCTAGGGCAGGCTCAGCTTCGGGGGCTAAGACCCTCGTATGGCGCTTAATGCCCCTCTAAGGGCTGAAGTTTTCCCTGGGCCTGCCCGGGAGATGGGTGGAGTCTCTTCTCAGGCCAGCTCCAGTTTCCATGGAAACCCACAGGCTTCCCACCCCGTCGGCTGCCTGGGCAGACTCCCAGCCAGGGCCTCTTTCGCCGCCGCCGCCGCCGCCAGCCAGCCAGCTTCTTCCCAGGACCATAGGCCACTCCAGCCTCAGCTTCTCCTGGCCCCCTCCCTGTGTCTGTTCCTGTCCCCGAGCCTCTGGCCTCTGATGCCTTCAGGAGCTTGGGCCTCTCCTGCTCCACTCCTAAACTTCAGCTTCTCAGCAAACAGGCCTCCCAAGTCCCTGCTTCTCCCTCTCAGGCCTTGCTAACCTCACCAGCTCTAGGGCCTGGCCAGGCCTCCCAGGCTCCCTCCTCCACCCCAACCCCTTCTCACTCATGGAGCCCTTGGGACTGGTCGTGCATGGGAAAGCTGAACCTTTTTCCGCAGCACTCCGAAGCCTTGTCAACAACCCGCGATACAGGTGAGGGGTGGGCCCTGCCTGCGGGTTTTTCTCTCCCCGCTGCCTCTCTGCCTGTCTCCCACAGTGATGTTTGCTTCGTGGTTGGTCAAGAACGGCAGGAGGTATTTGCCCATCGGTGCTTGTTGGCCTGTAGATGCAACTTCTTCCAGCGACTTCTGGGCACAGAGCCAGGCCCCGGGGTGCCCAGTCCTGTGGTGCTAAGCACTGTGCCAACTGAGGCCTTCCTGGCAGTGCTGGAGTTCCTATATACCAACAGTGTCAAGCTGTACCGCCACTCTGTGAGCCTGCTGACCAGGGGCCTGGGTGGGAGAGGTGGGGGGTGCCAGAGGCAGGAGTTTGCCCATTACACTGTGGGCACAGGGCAGGGGAAACTCCCTTCCACTCCCCCAACCACCCACTCTACAGGTGCTGGAAGTGCTGACAGCGGCTGTGGAGTATGGGCTGGAGGAACTGAGAGAGGTGGGTTTTTGTGCCAGGTCCCTGTCTCATTTCCCTTGCTTCTCACGGGCTCACTTCCCGCCCTGCCTCACACACACTCTGGCCTGGAGAGGAACGTGTGCCCACACAGAGAGAAGTATGTATATCTCTCCCAAGTAAGTAGGGCATGTATGTGTGCCTGTGTGCAGCCACCCAACCCACATTCATTTCTGTTCCCAGCTGTGCCTGCAGTTTGTGGTGAAGGTGCTGGATGTGGACTTGGTTTGTGAGGCCCTGCAGGTGGGTGCTGCTGGACAGGCATGGTAGGAGTCCTCCAACCTGATCTCCCTCATTCTGCTCGCAGGTGGCCGTAACCTTTGGCCTGGGGCAGCTGCAGGAGCGCTGCGTGGCTTTCATAGAGGCCCACAGCCAGGTACTGCTCCCTTCATACTCCTCACCCTACGCTGCTCCTCCCTGACCCATTTGCCGGCTCGCAGGAGGCCCTCCGGACCCGAGGCTTCCTGGAGCTGTCGGCGGCCGCGCTGCTGCCCCTGCTCCGCAGCGACAAGCTCTGCGTGGACGAGGCTGAACTGGTCCGCGCGGCCCGAAGCTGGGCGCGCGTGGGCGCGGTGAGTGGGGCTGGGGGAGCGCAAGGGCACGGACAGGTGCCCGACTCAGGGCTGGCGTTTGCAGGCGGTGCTGGAGCGGCCGGTGGCTGAGGTGGCGGCCCCGGTGGTGAAAGAGCTGAGACTAGCCTTGCTGGCCCCGGCGGAGCTGAGCGCCCTGGAAGAGCAGAACCGGCAGGAACCACTCATCCCGGTGGGGACGCGGGGAACCGGCCCAGCTCCACTCAGCAGGGGGTACAGGGCGCTGGGAGGGGGCAGGAGCAGCCGGGACTGCGCACTAACTGGCCTTGCTCTGCAGGTGGAGCAGATTGTGGAGGCGTGGAAATGCCATGCCCTGCGGAGAGGGGATGAGGCCCGGGGCGCCCCGTGTCGCCGCCGGAGAGGCACCCTGCCCCGGGAGCATCACCGCTTTCTGGACCTGTCCTTCAAATGATCCAACGCCGGGACTCGCAGGGAGCCCTCGACCCGCCCAGCTGAGCCTGCCCCAAACTACAGCTCCCGAAGTGCTCGGCGTTCGGAGCGGGCTTCCGTTCCCAGCGTGCCCAGTGAGCCGGGCGCCGGAAGAACCGTTGTCTGCCACGCGCAGCCCCTTGTGCGGGATCAAGCCCGTGTGGGCGAGGTGGGGTCGGGCCGGGCAGGGCTTGGGCTGGGCCTCCCTGAGGGGGTGAAACTCGAAAACGAGGATTTCCTTCGTTCCACACCCTGACTCTACGCCCTGCCCCTGGGCATTGTCGTCTACTAGTCTATTCTGATGACTCCCACATATCTATCTGTTCAGCTCAGCTCCCTCTTTCTTTTCTTTTTCTTTCTCTTTCTTTCTTTCTTTCTTTCTTTCTTTCTTTCTTTCTTTCTTTCTTTCTTTCTTTCTTTCTTTTTCTTTCTTTCTCTTTCCTTCCTTCCTTCCTTCCTTCCTTCTTTCTTTCTCTTTCTCTATCTCTTTCTTTCTTTCTTTCTTTCTCTCCTCTCTCTTTTTTTTGAGACGGAGTCTCGCACTCTCGCCCAGGCCGGAGGGCAGTGGTGCCATCTCGGCTCACTGCAAGCTCCGCCTCCCGGGTTCACGCCGTTCTCCTGCCTCAGCCTCCGGAGTAGCTGGTACTACAGGCGCCCATCACCACGCCCGGCTAATTTTTTTGAATTTTTAGTAGAGACGGAGTTTCACCGTATTAGCCAGGATGGTCTCGATCTCCTGACCTTGTGATCCGCCCGCCTCGGCCTTTTTTTTTTTTTTTTTGAGACAGAGTCTTGCTCTGTCGTCGAGGCTGGAGTGTAGTGGTGCGATTTCGGCTCACTTCAAACTCCGCCTCCCGGGTTCAAGCGATTCTCGTGCCTCAGCCTCCTGAGTAGCTGGGATTACAGACATGCACCACAACGCCCGGCTAATTGTTGTATTTTTAGTAGAGACGGGGGTTTCACCATGTTGGCCAGGTTGGTCTCGAACTCCTGACTTCATGTGATCCGCCAGCCTCGGCCTCCCAAAGTGCTGGGATTACAGGTGTGCGCCACCATGCCCGGCCTCAGCTCCTTCTTTCATTCCAGACCTGCCCCCCTGGAGATCGCTCCCTGAATGCCCCTCAGACACCACAGGCTCGGCGAGAAATTGATCTCCCCAGCTTTTCCCCAGCTCTGCCCCCATCGTGTTTCTCATTTCCGTGGACACCCACGCCAGAAACCTGGATCTCATCCTTGCCTTATCGCTCTTCACACCTGCCTTAGGTCTCTTTTTACCTTGTAAGAGACCTTAAGAGACCTTTCCAGTTGGTTCAGTTCTCTCAGCCCCAGGTTCAACCTGTCCTGTCTGACACGTCTCACAGCCTTCCTGCCTTCACTCCAGCGCCCCCTCAATCCATTTCCCACAGTGCAGCCAGACCTGTTTTTGATTGTCAGTCCTATGGGGCTTAAGTCCTGGAACATCCCATTGACCTCCAGGACAAAATTCAATCTATTTCACTTTCAGGGCACTCAAAACTACTAGTGAGTGGTTCCTCACCTCTTCTCTCAAATACAATCTTTGTATAAATTCATTTATCCTGGAGGTATTAGTCCTCTAGCTCCATACCTTACTCAGTTACTGCAGACCCCTCTGCTACCTCCTTCATTCACTATACATCTTGTTTTCCCGAGGATGTGAATCTCCCTCAAGAAAGATCCCTGGGGCCTGGAGTGGTGTCTTACTCGTTTCTGCTTCCTCAGTCTCTGTCAGATAATCAGTGCTATGTAAATGTTAAGTAAATGACTTTATTTATTTATTTATGACACAACCTTATTCTCACCCAGGCTG